GATGGCACCATTGCACTCCAGCCTGGGCAACAACAGTGAAACTCCGTCTCAAAAAAAGAGACTAGACCTTGGCAAATAACAGGGACACTATGCTCTCCTCATTTTAGTATGGGAACAGTAGTATTTTGATAGGATTACCATGAGGATTAAATTAGTAAATACAAAGAGCATACAAATGTTTACAGAAGTCACAGGGCTGTTAGAAGTCAGAATGGCCACCCTTGGGTGCAGACAGGAGAGGTGGTCTGAGAGTGATCAGAGGGAGCAGCAAAGACACTTCAAGATCCCAGAAACTGGCCCGGTGCGGTAGCTCACGCCTGTAATCCCAGCACTTTGGGAGGCCGAGGCGGGCGGGTCACCTGAGATCAGGAGTCCGAGATCAGCCCGGGCAACATGGTTAAACCCCGTCTCTACTAAAAATACAAAAATTAGTCGGGCGTGGTGGTGGGAACCTGTAGTCCCAGCTACTCCGGAGGCTCAGGTAGGAGAATCGCTTGAACCTGAGAGGCGGAGGTTGCAGTGAGCCCAGATCACACCATTGCACTCCAGCCTGGGGAACAAGAGCGAGACTCAGGCTCAAAAAAAAAAAAAAAAGTCATACTAAACAATGTCATAAATTTATATGAGACCGACCCTGGCCGGACGCCCCCGCTCCGCCCTTCCTGCGGGTCCGGGAGTCGATCCCCCACCGTGCTCCCCAACCCCCGCAGGCCACCCGGGGGCAGAGAGTGGGCGCAAGGGGTGAACGTTCGCTGCCTCCGATCCCGGGGGAAACGGAGCGCCGAGAACGTCGACGCCCTTCCGCGCCCGTCGGGCCTGGGACTGATACCCGGTCTGGCCCGGAACCCCCCAGGCGCGCCCCTAGCTGGGGCCCTGGCGACCGCCGCGCCGCAGGGGCTAGAAGCCGTCGAGACGCGAGCGCCATCGAGGCGCGCGGTCCTCCAGGCCTCCCAGAGCGGCGCAGCGGCCGTTTCCGGGGGCGGGGAAGGAACCGGAGCCTGAGAGCCGGGCGCCGTGCGCTCCTCCCCGCGCTGTCTCGGCGGCCCAGGGTGAGTCGGCCGCGGCCGCGGGGCGGGGACTGGGAGGGGCGCGGTCCTCCGAGCCCGGCCTGGTGGAGGCTGTAGCCCCCGCAGTGGGCGCGCGGAGCTCGGCAGGGAGCGGACCCGCAGCCGTCACTGTCGCCTCCGCTCGCCTTGGGTTCCGAACCCTTATCGGGGCGAAGGGCCCTGCGCCCCGGTCCATGCTGGCTGTGGTCGGGGGCGTGCGGCCGGGCCCCCGAGACCCGCTCCGCCGAGCCGGACGGTTGCGCAGAGATGAGGCTGCAGGCGGGGAGGCCTGGCGAGGTGGGGCTGCTCCGGGGAGGACCAGGCTCTGCCCCTCGCTTCCGTCCGATGGCGGGCTCTTCCCGGCAGCCTCGCTCCCCGGCGGACGCCGTTTCCCGCAGCGTTCATTTACCCTGCGCAGTTTTGCCCCCTCCCCGGGTTGGGGCATTTATTGGACCAACAGTCATTTCGTAAATAGCTGTTGGGTATTTAACTGTGAGCGTTCCGGTGCTGGGGACCCCGCAGTGAGCGAACAGCCCGCCTCGCCTCCAGGAGCATGAATTGTAATAGAGGTGAGGCGTTAGTGTAACAGGCAATAACGCAGCTCTTTCCACTCATGGCTCTATGTTCCCTCAGAATTCACTGTCTGTAGCATCTGCTCCTCCACAGAGGGACCCTGGAATGGCGATGGCACTCCCGATGCCTGGACCTCAGGTGAGCACCCCCTGAGCCCGTCCATTGCCCCAGACTGCCTGGATAGCAGAGTATGTGGTTGCAGGAGGCGGTTGTGTTCGAGGATGTGGCTGTGTACTTCACAAGGATAGAGTGGAGTTGCCTGGCCCCCGACCAGCAGGCACTCTACAGGGACGTGATGCTGGAGAACTATGGGAACCTGGCCTCACTAGGTGAGGGCTTCTGCCTTTGGTCCTGGGGCCGGTGATACGTGCTGCTTTCCTTCTCTGAGCTTAGGCTTTCTTGTTGCCAAACCAGCACTGATCTCCCTATTGGAGCAAGGAGAGGAGCCGGGGGCCTTGATTCTGCAGGTGGCTGAACAGAGCGTGGCCAAAGCCAGCCTGTGCACAGGTGAGTACAAAGCACCCACAGGGCGTGTCCTGCCTAAACTCCATTATTGGTTTTGTCTCTCTAGAGGACCCTAATACACTGCCCAGCAGAAGCCAGGAAGGAAGCCCTGCCAGCTCAGAAGGTGGGCCAGGAGAGAAGGGTGTGGCCGGAAGGGTAGCCGGTGGGGGTGCTGCATCCTCTTGGCCCCACGGGGAGCACCCTGTCACCCCTAACAGATGAAGAGAAGGTGAGGGGGGATTGAGTTACCTGCCCACTGGTGTGTCAAACTCCATGATGGGGGTGGGAACATGCAGACCTGGCCCCTCCAAGGCCCACTGCTCCCCGGGCTGTGCGCCCCACAGTCTGTGCCAGGGGCTGCAGAAAGAGCCATGGGAAGCCTGGCCCTGGTAGGGCACCAAGATGGGGAGGGCTGGATCCACCCTCCAGAGAACAAGAATCCTGGGCAGTAGCCGGGACATGGTGGGGGAGGCTGAAGGGTTGTCCCTGAGCATCCCCAACATGGAGCTCGGAAGTCTGGGCCATGGGCAGGAAAGCACGAAGGTCAGGGCCAGCCTGGGGAACCAAGAGCTGTGCCACGATCCCTTCCACCTGGGGCAGCTGCCCACATGCCCGCCACTGGGTTCCATCACCTGAGACTCCTGGCAGGTGCCTCTCTGAGTCTTTGTCCTGTGCTGGAAACTGGGATGTGCAGCACACATCTTCACACCCACAGCACGGACAGCGGGAATAACACTTCCTTTGGGGATCCAGGGTTTCTGGTGTCTCCAGATTTTTCAGGCGCCACCATGTTCCTCTCATCCAGACGTCAGCACCCAAGGTGGAAGCAGGTCATGGCATGCCCGGCCCAGCTGCAGTCCGAGTGCAGATCCCATGGCGAGCGTGGGATCCAGCCCAAAGCACAAGCCACGCACAGCCCGCCAGGTTGAGTGGGCAGGTACCTCCAACAGCCAGCCCAGGTTGAGTGGGCAGGTACCTCCAACAGCCTGGAGCCGTGAGGCCTTGCGCAGGGGCGTTGCCGGCCGTGGAGGTCTCTGGCTGGCAAAGTGGCACCGAAAGAGTCCTGTGTCATAACCAGACTCACTTGTAGCTTCTGTTGCTCTCCCTAGCTATTTGCAAAGCATCCAGGATAGGTTCATCTAAAGACATTCTGACTCATCTTGGACACGATCCACTTACTCTGTGGACCCTGTTCACAGAACCTGGAGTCCCTGCTCACCTTCCCCAACCCCTTATTGCTGGGTCATGTTCACAAGTTTCTGTCTCTTTTTGTTCCCAGTCCCGGTACCAGCTCAGGTCCAATCAGCTTCTGAACCTCTACTGTGCAGCGCCTGAGACAGGGTGGGAGAGACACCGACAGTAAAGCTCAGCCAGGTGCAGACTGCAGCCTGGAAGCAAAGGCTGAGACAGGGTGGGAGAGACACCGACAGTAAAGCTCAGCCAGGTGCAGACTGCAGCCTGGAAGCAAAGGCTGAGACAGGGTGGGAGAGACACCGACAGTAAAGCTCAGCCAGGTGCAGACTGCAGCCTGGAAGCAAAGGCTGAGACAGGGTGGGAGAGACACGGACAGTAAAGCTCAGCCAGGTGCAGACTGCAGAATGGAAGCAAAGGCTGAGACAGAGTGGGAGAGACACCGACAGTAAAGCTCAGCCAGGTGCAGACTGCAGCGTGGAAGCAAAGGCTGAGACAGGGTGGGAGAGACACGGACAGTACGCTCAGCCAGGTGCAGACTGCAGCCTGGAAGCAAAGGCTGAGACAGGGTGGGAGAGACACGGACAGTAAAGCTCAGCCAGGTGCAGACTGCAGAATGGAAGCAAAGGCTGAGACAGGGTGGGAGAGACACGGACAGTAAAGCTCAGCCAGGTGCAGACTGCAGCCTGGAAGCAAAGGCTGAGACAGGGTGGGAGAGACACGGACAGTAAAGCTCAGCCAGGTGCAGACTGCAGAATGGAAGCAAAGGCTGAGACAGAGTGGGAGAGACACCGACAGTAAAGCTCAGCCAGGTGCAGACTGCAGAATGGAAGCAAAGGCTGAGACAGGGTGGGAGAGACACCGACAGTAAAGCTCAGCCAGGTGCAGACTGCAGCCTGGAAGCAAAGGCTGAGACAGGGTGGGAGAGACACTGACAGTAAAGCTCAGCCAGGTGCAGACTGCAGAATGGAAGCAAAGGCTGAGACAGGGTGGGAGAGACAGGGACAATAAAGCTCAGCCAGGTGCAGACTGCAGAATGGAAGCAAAGGCTGAGACAGGGTGGGAGAGACACGGACAGTAAAGCTCAGCCAGGTGCAGACTGCAGCCTGGAAGCAAAGGCTGAGACAGGGTGGGAGAGACAGGGACAATAAAGCTCAGCCAGGTGCAGACTGCAGAATGGAAGCAAAGGCTGAGACAGGGTGGGAGAGACACGGACAGTAAAGCTCAGCCAGGTGCAGACTGCAGAATGGAAGCAAAGGCTGAGACAGGGTGGGAGAGAGACGGACAGTAAAGCTCAGCCAGGTGCAGACTGCAGCCTGGAAGCAAGGGCAGTGCCATCCTCTTTCGGGGCATTTCTGGTCACTTCAGTCTGCTGGGGGGATTCCGTGTCTCACCAGGAGACTCAGGCATGGACCTGGGTTGCCACTTTCTTCCTGTTACATGGATCTCTCTACCATGCCCCAGACCCAACACCTCAGCCTTCTCAAAGCTGCACTGCAGAAGTTCTAGCCAGAGCAGCCTGGTAAGAGAAAGACGTAAAGAGCATCCAAATACTTCCTTCCAAATGAGGAAGCCAAATGGTCCTTGTTTGCATTCAACGTGATCTTATATATAGAAAACCCTAAAAGCTTTATCAAAACATTCTTAGAACAAACAAATTCAGTAAAGTTGCAGGATACAAAATTAACATACAAAACCCAGTAACATTTCTACATACCAAACTACCAAAAAAAACCAGGAAAGCAATTCCATTTACAATAGCTACCAAAACCAAAAAACAAACCTAGGAATAAATTTAACCAATGAGGCTGGGCGCAGTGGCTCATACCTGTAATACTAACACTT